AAAAAAATCCATCCACTGAAGGTCATAATGTATATTAGAAAAAAGTCCACCCAAGTTCATTTCTGCAAGATGCATTGCCAATAAAATTTTGCTTTTGTGTTTAGTACTTACAAACATTTGAAATAGATTTGTTTTGATCGGTTGAAATAAGAGCTTTATGATCACAGAAAATATAAAAAACAACCCAGATACTTCAATTTATGTTCACATTTTTATTACAAGTAAGACGATCAAAATAGTTCAAATATAAAATATATTACTAGGATAAAATTCTAGAGGAGATATGCAACGTCAATATGAGTTCCAGAAAACAATATTTGGAAATTGTATTTTCCAAACTGTATTTTAAAAAAATGGATATTAGTGGGTGTTAAATCCCTATGGTATTTAGAATCCATTGGCTATACAGTATTTAAACAATGCGACAGATGAAATATTTATAAGCCGGAAAAATGTAGCTGTCATTCTAAACTGTATAAGAACATACACAGCTTTACGAAATTGTTTTAGAAGGCTCATGAAGTAAAAAGTTTGAGGACCCTGAACCAAGATGTTTGCTCTGGGTTCAGGATGTCAACATCTCCAGGGGTATTCAAACATAGGGTGTATTAAAACCTGTCGCCCTGTGTTGCGCATAAAAATTTAGTACCTTACACCGTAGTGTTTTAATTTTTGCCCATTTTAAACCGCTCTCTTCGTAGACTGTAGGCTCGTTCTATTCCTGGCTCAGCTCCTGTACAGAGGGGACACTCCTCAAACACCCCCGGAATGAATGAGTTTATCGTGAGAACTCGGAAGGCTGCTAAAATCCCCGGCCAGCGTTGGAGTTTTCAGTCCGCGTGTCCCTGGGCTTCGAAGCCCGGCAGGGCGTGGGAAGGCCCCGAGGAAACGCTGAGCACTTGCAGGCGCCGGGGCGGGGGCGGGGGCGGGCACTGGGCAGCGGGGCGGGCGCCGGGCGGGGGCGGGGGCGCAGAACCCGCAGCCGGGGGAGGTGCTGCCTCGTGCCGCCGCGCAGGCGCGCAGCAGTCTCCGTGTGAGTGCGCGTAGTCGCGCGCCTGTCCCCGCGCGGGCTCCGTAGCGCGTGTGCAGGCTGACGCAGCTCGCGGGCCCTCCTCCTGCTCTGCAGCGGCGTCGGCGGAGTTTTGGGCGTTTGGGAGGGGGGCGAGGGAGAGAGAGTCGAGAGAGGGAGGCGGCGGTGGGGAGGAGGAGGAGGAGGAGGAGCAGGCGCCGCCATGGCCGCCGCTATCACCGACATGGCCGACCTGGAGGAGCTCTCCCGCCTGAGCCCTCTGCCCCCCGGCAGCCCGGGTTCGGCGGCGCGGGGCCGGGCTGAGCCCCCCGAGGAGGAGGAGGAAGAGGAGGAGGAGGAAGAGGAGGCGGAGGCCGAGGCGGTGGCGGCGCTGCTGCTGAACGGCGGCAGCGGTGGGGGCGGCGGAGGCGGCGGCGGAGGAGTGGGGGGCGGCGAGGCAGAGACGATGTCGGAGCCGAGCCCCGAGAGCGCCAGCCAGGCCGGGGAGGACGAAGACGAGGAGGAGGACGACGAGGAGGAGGAAGATGAGAGCAGCAGCAGCGGCGGGGGTGAGGAGGAGAGTAGCGCCGAGAGCCTGGTGGGCAGCAGCGGCGGGAGCAGCAGCGACGAGACCCGCTCGTTGAGCCCCGGCGCCGCCAGCAGCAGCAGCGGGGATGGGGACGGCAAGGAGGGCCTGGAGGAGCCCAAGGGACCGCGGGGCAGCCAGGGCGGCGGCGGGGGCGGCAGCAGTAGCAGCAGCGTAGTCTCCAGCGGCGGCGACGAGGGCTACGGGACTGGGGGAGGCGGAAGCAGCGCGACCTCCGGGGGCCGGCGGGGCAGCTTGGAGATGTCGTCGGATGGGGAACCCCTGAGCCGCATGGACTCGGAGGACAGGTCAGTGCTCTGAAGCGTTTCCCCTTCCCTTCGGAATAACACAGCCTTTTTTCTTCTTTTGTAGCATAAGCAGTACTATAATGGATGTAGACAGCACAATTTCCAGTGGGCGTTCAACTCCAGCAATGATGAATGGACAAGGAAGCACTACTTCTTCAAGCAAAAATATTGCCTATAATTGTTGTTGGGACCAGTGCCAGGCTTGCTTCAACTCTAGCCCAGATCTGGCAGATCACATCCGTTCCATACATGTAGATGGTCAGCGAGGAGGGGTTGGTTTTGTCATTTCTTTTTTTCGCTCCCTGAAAATTAATATGGTTCTGTTTTTCTTAACAGGTATTTGTTTGCTTATGGAAAGGTTGTAAAGTATATAACACTCCATCTACCAGTCAAAGTTGGTTACAAAGGCATATGCTGACACACAGTGGAGACAAACCTTTCAAGGTAAGGATGCATGTATATAAAATTTATTTATTCCTGACGTTATTTCTGTTTTATTTTCTTTTAGTGTGTTGTTGGTGGCTGCAATGCCAGCTTTGCTTCTCAGGGAGGGCTAGCTCGTCATGTACCCACACACTTCAGTCAGCAGAACTCCTCAAAAGTTTCTAGCCAGCCAAAGGCCAAAGAAGAATCTCCTTCTAAAGCTGGAATGAACAAAAGGAGGAAATTAAAGAACAAAAGACGACGCTCATTACGTAAGTGTTACACTGAGAAAATCTGGTGTATTAAATATTCTTTACTTTTTATGTTGACTTTTAGCACGGCCACATGATTTCTTCGATGCACAAACACTGGATGCGATAAGACATCGAGCCATATGCTTTAACCTCTCAGCTCATATAGAAAGTTTAGGGAAGGGACACAGTGTTGTTTTTCATAGTACTGTAAGTATTCTTTTATTTTTTCAAATTAAATAGTTTTTATGATTTCTTTTCATGTCATTATCAGGTAATAGCTAAGAGAAAAGAAGATTCTGGGAAGATCAAACTTTTGCTTCATTGGATGCCTGAAGACATGTAAGTATTTGAAATATTATGCCTTAGTAATAACTTTATTATTGACTTGTTTTTTAATTCATAGTCTGCCTGATGTGTGGGTGAATGAAAGTGAACGACATCAGTTAAAAACTAAAGTAGTTCATTTATCAAAGCTACCCAAAGATACTGCCTTGCTTTTGGACCCAAACATATACAGGTAATTTAATTCTTGCCTTTATGTTTTACTTTGAATAAAAGGATTTCTTTTTCTCTTTTTCTAGAACAATGCCGCAGAAGAGGTTGAAGAGGTAAAAAATAAATAAATACATAAAAAGCAAACAAGCGGGGACACCTGCAGTCTTAGTCACTGACAATGGGTTTAGGGAAAGTTGCACATTAGAGTCAACCCCTTCTTTTTTTTTTTTTTTTTTTTAAATCCAGTATTTAGGATAATATTTATGCTTAGTGTAAACATTCTGTGAATGAAGTAGACTCTTCGGTGGAATATATTAATATATTACTGTATATCCACATTTTCATGGAATGGTACTGTGGGAGACTGAGCAAACACTCTTTTGGCAACTTAGTAGAACAGCTTCTTAAAGGCTTTGCATGCTTGCTGCTTTAAGCTGCTTTTTTTTTTCTTTTCTTCCCTTTAGTGATTTCAGTAGTTTATATTGGAAAGAAAAACAATTACAACATGTGCCCTTACAAATACCAAAAGCACTGTAAGGATATTTGTCTTGACAGTGTTTATTGATTTGAAGTCATATTAGGAAATATTTAGACAATGAAAATTATCAAGAGATAATTTACCTTTCAATTATGATAAATAGATGTGATTGGTTGCCATTTGTGTTCTTTTGCAGAACTCTGATAAGAAAAGTGTTCAATTTGTATTTAAGCAAACAGTGAACGACGTTTGCAATCAACTAAAAATTCGTCTATCGAATTAGGGCTGAAAATTACTGTTAAAGAGTGTTGCAGTATGTCTGGTGGCTCCCTTTTCAGGACTAGGGCTTTCTCATGGAGTACAGTATGTTAATATTTACCTATATAACTAATCTGTTAACGGTTTTTGAAAAACCTTTCAAATTATTTGAATAATCTTCATATTTTCATTTAACCTATATGACTCTAATTTTTTTTCTGAGGAAATCATTTGGTTTTTGAGTTGTTTTTTCTTAATGTAAGAAAAATTGTATTTTTTTTACAAGTATCTTCAAACTGAATCTTTTATGCACCAAAGTTGGTCTTGAAAAGGAAAATAAAATCACTTTCTTGCTTGGTAAGCAAGAAGCCATATCGATTTTTTTTAACTTACAGAAATGGAAATATGTGTAACTTGTTAGTATTGTATTAAACAAATGTTGCATAGAGATAATAGAACATTGCTTGTAAATAATTCAGCAGATTTGTAATATATTTTTATATTTTGAAATGTACTGTAGATGTTTTCTAGAGGCATGAAAGTTAAATGTATATATTATGGTAGAAATAATATTGAAGGATATTGTACTTCACTAGTGCTGCCAGAGGAATTGTTAATAAAAGCACCTTCTTTAACAATAAATGTCTTTCACAGACTTAAGGGACTATGTACTACTGTTAATATCTCTAAGAACAAAACACATTGAACATCCTTCCAGAAAGTCTTTGAGGGAGGACCTATACCCATAATAGAATTATGGCACTCATTTCTGACAGTGATCAAGAAATCAGTTATTTCCTTACTGTTGGAAGGACATTGTAAAGTATGTGGTTATATGCAGTGAAACTGCAGAAAATACTCCTGGTTGAGGAGTTTTCACTTTACTACAGTGATATAAAAACCAGCAGTTTTTACACTAAATTTTTTAAAGAAATATTAGACAAAAATATAGAATTAAAACCTTTGGTTCCAAAATGGGAAAGGTTCCACGATACATAAATCATTTCTCATTTGCTTTAAAAAATTTAAAAGTGTAAAAATTATGAGAGACTTTATTCGTTAACAATGGGGGTAAAGAGCTATATACATGAAAATGAGTCTTATAAAATTAAGTGAAGTGCAAATAAAAGCACTGCTACTATAAGACATTCTGGAATGGTTGTTTAATAAGGGTATTATCCATTTGATCTATAGCAATGTGATTTTATTTTTAAAAAGAAAAGCAGTGTGTTTTCTTTTTTTGTTGTTTTCTTTTGCTTAAGCACTTCATCAATTGCTTTATTCTGTATCTGCGAAGTAATCTGCAATCTCTTTTGTTCTTTTTAAAATTTGATTTGTTATAAAATTGCCAAATAGAAGTGTTTCAGATACATAGTTTGTACCTGTATTTTTATTTTATTGCCTCATGTTCTTGTAAGTCATTCTTAATTGACCAATGATTGTAGACCTTGCTTGAGTATTTTTTCTAATAAAACAAAGCAAATCACATTTAGCTTCAAATTGTAACAATTCAATTGAATTTTAAAATGACACCTGAAAAGATACATCTGATATTTTCTATATAGAGCACAGTAAATAAGTTTTTTCATTGTGTAGAAATACTTAGATGTCAAAACCAGATTTCGTGATCCTTGATTAACTTCTGAGTACTCAATCAATCATAATCCTTTTGCTGCTTATCTGATGTTGGTTTGATACTGTTAACACACCAAAAAGAATATGGAATTGAAATGAGCTAGCTTTATAACTTGTATGTATACATATATACACATAACATCCAATTATGACTGGGTAATAAGTGTGAAAATTTTAATTTGTGGTTTTCATTTATTAATGTCTGCCCATCTGTATTGTTGCTCCTACCTTCAAATATGACACCTGAAATAATAAGTCTGTTGTCCAGAATTTATGTATTGTTCAGCATCAAGCAAACTACAGCTCACAAGCATACCCATTTATATGTTGTCTATGCCTGCTTTCTCCTGCAGTGGCAGAATTGAGTGGTGAGACCTTAGGTCCTGCAAGCCCCCAATTTTTACTACAGGTTGGCAATCCCTAATCCAAAAATCTGACATAAAAAATGCTCCAAAGTTCAAAACTTTCTGAGTGCTGACATCATGCTGCAAGTGGAAAATTCCACGCCTGACCTCATGTGACTGGTCATAGTCAAAACAATTAAGACTTTGTTTCATGCACAAAATTATTAAAACTGTTGTATAAAATTACCTTCAGTCTATGTGTATAAGGTGTTTGTGAGATATAAATGAACTTTATGTTTAGTCTTGGATCGCATTTCTGAGTCTCATTATGTATATGCAGATACTCAAAAATCTGAAAAAAATCAAAAATCTGAAATACTTCTGGTCCCAAGCATTTCGGATAAGGGATACTCAGCCTGTCTCTGGTCCTTTAAGAAAAAGTTTTCGATTCCTTTGTCTAGTTGACAAAAAGTTTGGAAACATAAACTTAGACCACACAACTTGCATTTTAATATGACAATGTTGATCTTGGTAATAAGCCAGTACATTAAATTTTAGTGAAAGCTGTTTCATGTATTTTACAGTAAATACTGCCATATTAGGTACCTACAACAAATGGTGGTTTTTGGAAACTTTTACGGTGGGTTTTTAAAGTTATTAATAGTCCATCATTTCATCATTTGTGTTTCTGTATTTATTTTGCTAAGAACTAAATAAGATTTTGTACATCAGATTGTGTTTGAACCGTAAGGCACATCTGCTTTATCTAAAAGAATCTTAAGGTGGAAATAGTGTAAAATTTAAAATTTTTTATATTTCTAATAAACTTTTTATATATAAATGTTACCTAAAGTGGACACATGTTACTTCTGAATTTCACATGAAAGGAAATTAAAGATGGACAATAATTATCTCTCAATATTTTAAGATTTGTTTTACTAATTGAAAACAGTATGTCAGTAAATCTTTGGCCTTAGTGCTTTTTTCCCCCTTTTACACATTAATAAAATGTTTTAAATATGGTAATACTCTTAAAACGGTAGAATTTGCCACAGTTGTTTAAAGCATTTTTATTTTTTCTTTGAATTCTTAATTCATGGTGAACAGATGTTGGGTTCTTAAAATATAAAAATGAGAAAATATGTATTAAAAATACTTGATAGAGGGTTTTCTCTTTAATCACAACTTAAAAAAAGAAACCTTTAATACCTCTGCATAAGTTCTCTGAAAGAACTTAAATTCTTAGTTTATATGAAAACTGATATGTATGTCTGTGTAACAAAGCCTGTTGGGTACAGGTCTACAAGGAGATACTTTGTTTCTAAAAAAGGAGTTAAATCGTGTCACCTGAATTTTTTTTTTTTGAGATAAGTGGACATTTTGGGGATTTTGGTTAAAACATATTTCTCTATTCTAAAAATTACAGAATATGTATTCATAAAAGGGAAGAAATTGTTAGAAAATTTCCTGTGTACGTAGTTTGTTTTTAAATTAAAGAATCTTGTGACCTGGTGTAGGACATTTTGCATTTGTAACACTGCAGT